TGATGATGACTTGGACAGGGGCTGTGGTCATGGAAATGAAGAGAAGTGGACAAATTTGAAATACACTCTTGAGGCTGAACTGACTGGACTTGCTGACGGACTGGATGTGTGGACATAAGAAAAAGGTGGGCTTTGCTTTATAACAAGTATTGAGACTGGAAAAACGGAGGAAAGCATAGATTTAAAGAGGAAAACCATGAGTTCTGCATTGCCCATGACAAATGTAAGAAGCCTATCAAATATCCATGAGGGGAAGTCAGGTGGGATCCCACTGTGGAACTCTGGGTGAGACTCAGCTGAAGTTATCATTCGGGAGTCAGCACACTGCATCACTCTACGTCCTGGTCCGTCCGTCTGTCTTCCTGGGACACAAATAACTGCCTTCTCCGAGTTCAACCCTGAACATCTGTATCCTCTGGACAACGGGGAGCGGGAAAAAAGCTACGCAGGAGCTTGGATCGGGCGAAGCTCGCGGGAAACCGCTCTGGGTGCGCAGGACAAAGACGCGGGGACAGCGGGGAGGGCCGGCCGCAGCCTGCCGGGCTGCCCCCACGGCGCGGAACGCGCGCAGCAACCTCCACCAGGCCTCCGCGTCTGGACTCCCGCCCTGCCTCTGGGCCTCCTCCGCCCACCGGCGGCGTCTCCCGCGAAGCCCGCTGGGCCTCGCTCTCACCCTCCTCCTCCTCCTCACGCCGGGCCTTGCTCTTGGCCTTGGATTTCTGGCTGCGCAGTTCGCGTCCCCGCGGCTCCCCGCCGGCCGCGCGTTTCCGAGCCATGTTGCTTGTCTGGGCAAATTCCACTTCGCGAGTGACGCACCCGGCCGCGATGCGCTAGAACGCCGGCCCCGCCCCGAGGCGGTGCGCTTGGCCACGCCCCTTCGTTGGAGGCCTAGTCACGCCCCTAAAGGAAGCTCCACCCCATACCCGTGGCCACTAAAAAACTGCGGGAAGCAGGAAAGAGCACAACAGGTTTCTCTCTATTTCCGGTGTATTGTATCCTCACGTTTCCGGAGATTGACGTTGCTCTTGTGTTCTCGCGAGAGGCGGGAAAGGGCGCAGGGTTTGAAACATGGCGGACGACGTAGACCAGGTAAGTGTATTTTAAGGAGGTCGCTCGAAGGATACTACATTACTAATCCTGTTTCTTTTATCAGCAACAAACTACCAACACTGTAGAGGAGCCCCTGGATCTTATCAGGCTCAGCCTAGATGAGCGAATTTATGTGAAAATGAGAAATGACCGAGAGCTTCGAGGCAGATTACATGTAAGTAAATTTATCAAGTTACCTTGAAATCAAAATTTCTTGGTTCTGTACCCTCCCACTTTAGGCTTATGATCAACATTTAAATATGATCTTGGGAGATGTGGAAGAAACTGTGACTACTATAGAAATTGATGAAGAAACATATGAAGAGATATATAAAGTAAGTCATGCAATTCTATTCATTGCTTTGCAACAAATATGTTCTGTTTTTTTTTCTCTTCTAGTCAACGAAACGGAATATTCCAATGCTCTTTGTCCGGGGAGATGGCGTTGTCCTGGTTGCCCCTCCACTGAGAGTTGGCTGAAACAAAGAATTTGTCCTGTATGGAAAACGGGAGACTTTGTACAGTGGCCTCTCTAAAAGTACAAAACATTCATAAGAGAAACCTGCATACATTTTGATATTAAGAAATAATTCCGGGGATTCTTCCACTCCTGAAATGAGTTGATTTGCAGATAACTCACAACTTCTTAAGCTAAATGGTATTTTCATTTTTCTCAAGCTCTCCAATAAATATGACCACCAAGATGCAGAACTCTTTCAGGACTTCTTTTGCTCCATTATTCTCACAGATACTTACTGATTTTTCTTTTCTTTAAATTGGTGTTTCCTTGTAGATTTTTTTAAGTGCGGTCTTCTGTCTTGTGAATTATTTAAAGTAAGCATGTCTTACCTTCACTTAGCACACATTTGCAGTGCACCTACTGTGTTTGAGGCACCAGGTTTGAGTGCTGGGAACCAGAGTTTTATCAAAATGCTTTCTGGGCCAGACATGGTGGCTCATGCCTGTAATCCCAGCACTTTGGGAGGCCAAGGTGGGTGGATCACCTGAGGTCAGGCGTTTGAGACCAGCCTGGCCAACATGGTGAAACCCTTTCTCTACTGAAAATATAAAAATTAGCCAGGCGTGGTGGCGCATACTTGTAATCCCAGCTACTCAGGAGGCTGAGGCAGTAGACGCTTGAACCCAGGAGGCAGAGGTTGCAGTGAGCCAAGATCACACCATTGCACTTCAACCTGGTCAACAGAGCGAGACTCCGTGTCAAAAAAAAAAAAAAAAAAGTTTTCTGCCCTCAAGTCTTCTGGGGAGGCAGATGTTTAAACCAACAATTGCAGGCAGTAAGATTAGTGCTGATAGAATCATGCACATGCAGGATGCCATAGGAGCATGGGGAAGAGCACCCAAATATGGGAGAAAGGGGCAGAGGGACATTGTAAACATCAACCCTGCAGTAGAAGACAGAGCAAAGCATGATTTCTCTTTTCTCTGGCCTGATTTAATTCTAAGGTCAGACGTTCAGCTTGATCATAACCTGTTTATAATTATGACTCAGACCATTTTTCCACTCTTGGATCATTGGCCATTAATGATGAGGGGTCTCAAACAACATGTCTCAGTGACACAGTAAAGCAGAAATTGGCTGAAAGCAAAGCTGTTTTTATTTCTAGCTTCAGTCAGCACATAATGCTTAAAACCTAAAGAGGAAAGTAAAAGCGTGTTACAATCTCTCAAACTTTATCAAGACAGGGCTTAGAACCTGACATCCTCCGCTATGGTCATTCCATTTTGAAATGTAGAAAATCCAACTTGTGGATGGTTTGTCTGTAAATGAGCTGAATGTGTGTGCGTGTTCATTATCAAGCACGATATGCTCACAAATGCACAGTACTTTAAGCCTTGTGCAAGAAAGATGCTTTCAGTAAACATATTTAAAAGGTTTTATTTTCCTTACTAATGGTACATGCCCCTGCAAGTTCATGGAGAAGAGAAAAACAAGTGTGGGTGAGCTGATGGAGGCTTCATCTTAGGTGAGGAGGCAGGAGAGACACCCTCCCTTCACTTGTGCCATCCCCACGCTTTGTCCTTAAGCTGTAGTGGTCCCAGGAGATAACCTGTTTACAGCAGCCCATTCAGTATTGAAAAATGAACTCCCTCCTGCAGAATGTTAGAAGAAACAACCTCAAAGACCTCAGGCCGCCTGTGGTCATTAGTATGTGGCAGCAAGATTGAACCTGCCTGCCTCCTACCTGTGTGAGCCTGTGGTGTGGGTGTGGTACCAAGGCCCTGGCTCTGGGCAGTCTGTTGGCTCCTGGTGTTCACTAAGGCGTGGGGTGACAGGCCATCTGGCCTCGCTCTGCCAGTCTGCAGTTCTCCCCAGCACTGCATTCATTTTTAGTGGTTTCTGATAGTCACACTGAATTCCTGGACACTTTCTTCTCTTCATTCTTAGTTATCTTTCTCCTTTTTCTCCTGGAACTGATAGTTTACACTAAAACTTTTGGCTGTGAGGACTTGATTATACACATTTCTAAAACCCATGAACCTTAATATCTGACACTGTTACTCTCATATGCACACACAACTAAAACATACCAACCTACTTCATTTCCTAGCTGCTAAGATACAAGGGGAGGGACAATAAAAGGTTAACTGCAGAATAGCCACCTATGTGTCAGGAAATGGAGGGAGGGGAGGCAATGTGTGAGTCCTTTTGGAGCTGGGACTCAATCCACAACAGAGACAGCTCAAGCAGGGCCCTGCCATGGTCCACACTGAGGTTTCCTCTGCAGTGGTGCTGTCCACTGAGGGGTTATGGTGTGAGGGCCCCTGGGAGCCACGCCTTGGACTTCTGAGTCTGCAGAGCACTCGGCTCCAGCCAGCTGGATGGCAGGTGGTCAGTGGAGCTGGTGACTGGTGGTTTCTGCAATGAGGTGTCAGATTAGCCTAAGGGAAGCCTCTTCAGCAAGTATCATGCCTGGATCCCGGTCTTGGTTGTTTTATGAGAGGCCGATATGAATTGCCATTGCCTCCCACAAAGAAAAATGGACAAAATATGGGACCACATCTTTGAGATGAAATGTGCCCAAAATGAAAAGTAACTTGAGTATCCCAAGTTAAACTTAATCATTAGCTGCAAATGGACGATTTTCAAATTTCAAATAGTGATTTTTGAAGATTTGCCCAAACTAGAGTACTATCCCTCTTCACACTAAGAGGCAGAAAGTGGTTTCACACACCCTTTTATTTAATCAGCTAAAGTGGGTGCGGTGACACACACCTGTAAACTCAACCACTAAGGAGACTGAGGCGGGAGGATTACTTGAGCCCAGGAGTTCGAGATCAGCCTGAGCAACATAACAAGACCCTGTCTCAAATAATACTTAGCTATTACCCATATTGCTTTTAGCCTGCTGCCAGGAGGGGAGAAATGTTATTGTTTGAACAGATGTCAGATGTGAGTAATGCTCAGCTGTGTTCAATGTAGAAAATTAATAAAAGTTCCAGGAGTCATCCTGGCTAGATCAAGAAGCACAGTTGATGTTTCTCTGTCACTCAGCTCT